TGGTTAGCTGTTGCTATGAGGTAGCTGACTGTGGCACCTATTCTAATCTTATTTTGTACATCTCTTATTCCCTAGGTTTACTAATATACTAATTTTCTTTAATAAAGAAATTTTAGAAACTTTTAACCTGAGGGTCAACAGTTAGTCTGCCATTGTCTCCATCATTACTGTGTTTCCCCACAAGATTCAGTTAGATTAATCTCTCTGGTCTTATTTCATCCAAATGTAAAGTTGTTGTTGTTTTATATATATACAGCCAGAGTGCAGTGGCATGATCTTGGCTCACTGCAGCCTCCACCTCCCTGGCTCATGTGATCCTCCTGCCTCTACCTCCTGAGTAGCTGGGATCACAGGCATGCACCACCATGCATGGCTAATTTTTATATTGCTTTTGGTAGAAATGGGGTTTTGCCATGTTGCCCAGGCTTCAAATGTAAAGTTCTTAATACTTAGCTAGTAGAAGGTAAGCCTTGAGATGAGTATTGCTGCATTAATACAGTCATCCACCAGTACCATCACTCTTGACTCTGGTTTGCTAACCTTTTATTTTTTGCTTTTCACTTTCAGCAGACCTACTCCAATGAAGTCCATTGTGTTGAAGAGATTCTGAAGGTGAGTTCACTGTTAATCTTTCTCATTTGAAGAAATATTTAAGTAGGTAGGCGTACATCCATTTACTTTCACTTTAAAGAACAGTTGCCATTGGCTGGGTGCGGTGGCTCATGCCTGTAATCCTAGCACTTTGGGAGGCCAAGGTGGGCGGATTGCTTGAGCTCCGGAGTTCACGACCAGCCTGGACAACATAGCAAAACCCCGTATCTACTAAGAAAAATACAAAAAATTAGCCAGGAGTGGTGGCACATGCCTGTAGTCCCAGCTACTCAGGAGGCTGAGTCAGGCCTCCTGAACTCGATTGAACCCGAGAGGTGGAGGCTGCTGTGAGCTGAGATCACGCCACTGCACTCCAGCCTGGGCAACAGAGTTGAAACTATGTCTCCAATAAATAAATAAATAAATAAATAAATAAATAAATAAATAAATAAATAAATAAAAAATAAAGAACAGTTGTTGTTCCCAAACCCCTTTTAACCATTTCTCCCCCACTCATCTCCAAAGGCAAAAATAAACCAGAATAGTAACAGAAGTAGTCTTGGAACGTAATTGAATTCTCTACCAGATTTTATTAATTAAATTGAAGTCTACAAACTGCAAGACATTTGGACCAGATTTTTATGGCATCTCTCGTTAAGTTTTTCTGGTTGTCCATAAAGGCCCAGGAGAGTTGCTCACTTCCCAGAGAGGAAACTTCCTGTATTGATGTGTGGGAGGCACCAGTGGTTAAACAGTGCTTGATTTATACCTCTTGGCGTTCTGTAGGTGATACCTAATACCTATGGCCTCATACATACAGCCTTTTCTTCAGTGAGACGATGAAATTTTAAAGGAATGAAAGAAAAATAGTGGGAAGTAGATGGTCATCTTTAGACTTACCTTGAAGGATTACTTTTTGCTTTTGTTTATTGAAACTATGCCATGAACATTTGTGCTTCCACAAATATGTCATTGAATACATTACCCACTTGTTCAATTTTTCTTGTACAAGGATGACAGATTCCTTCTAGAACTTAATTCCAGGGGAAAAATGTTAACTTTCCTCATGAACTGGCATTCTTTCTTTTTATCAGAGAAGAATTATATATAATGTTTCCCATTTTGCCTTTAATTTCCAGGAAACCCAGAGCTTAATTTTAATGCTCAGGTACAGTAATTGTAAAAACTGAGGGTTTTGTGTATTTTTTATCCCTCTTCTGTGGCCTTTAATTTGCTTCTAGGTCAATTTTAATGATATTCTTGTCTTTTACTGTAGGGTTTCTGACTTTTTTCTTCTTTTTTTTTTTTAATTAGTAGAGAGATGTATATAATAAATGTGACTGTTAATTTGAATCACTATTGCTCATATTTTCTCAAAATACATTTACTCAATTTTAGTTTTTTAACTTTTCATTTTAAAGTATTAAGTGATGGTGGTACTAAAACCAGTAATTAAGTATATTGGTTATTTCCTCACTTGTGAAATTTTTGACAGTAGTAGTATCTAACCAGTTGTTTGGAAAACAGCTTGTTTTTGTTTCACAGTCTTTTGTCCCATTTTGTAGTTAGGGTTTTCTGAGAAAGAAAGAACCTCTAGAGAAACATACCTTTTTTTTTTTTTTTGAGACAGAGTCTCTCTCTGTCGCTCAGGCTGGGCGTGACCTTGGCCACTGCAATCTCCACCTCCTGGGTTCAAGCGATTCTTGTGCCTCAGCCACCCAAGTAGCCGGGATTACAGGTGTGCGCCAGTACGCCCTGCTAATTTTTGTATTTTTAGTAGAGACGGTGTTTCACCATCTTGGCCAGGCTGGTCTCAAATGCCTGACCTCAAGTGATCCACCCGCCTCAGCCCCTCAAAGTGTTGGGATTACAGGCGTGAGCCACCGTACCTGGCTGAGAAACATACTTTGAACTGCTAACAGTGAGGAATTTTTGTCAACCAGCATGTAAGATTAAATAAGTTACCTCGATTACATTTTTTATCATCCTTTTCCTCTTCTGTTTCTGAAATTTGTTGGTATGGTAAGTCGTAAACATACTAAGGAATTTAATTATATACTGTGGCCTTGGCATTTCCTCTGAAATTGTGCGTTATTTGTTCTATCATTATTTCAGAAGTAAATGCAACAGTGCAGGTTTGTTGTCTTCTGCATATGTCAGATGCTCCTCTTAGGTTTCGGTGTGTGTTGAAATAAGACATGTCACATCCTTTATTTAGGAATGGTGGTATTACAGCACCAGACAAGCATCTTTAATTGAAGGAACCCATCCGTCCTCCTTCCCTTCCCACCCAGGATCACGTTAGTGAATCCTTGCTTACCTCGAAATGCTTGAGAGAGAGTGGTTAATGTATAAATCATGCCCATTTATGATTTGGAAATCATAACTTGGGAAAGCAAACAGAAGGACGTCCAGGACTGAACAGGCCATAGGCCTTTTCATATTGGAGTCTGCCCCTTCTCTTCTGTCTGTGACCTCAGTTAAGTTATAGGTCGCTGCTGGGCTTTGGTTTCCTCATTGGTAAAATGAAGGCCCTGGGCTAGCGGATGATCTCCAGGGTCCATTCCAGCTCTTACTCTTGACGCTGACCCAGATGCTACTTTCCTTTGCCTCCCGGTTCCCGTTCTCATCTTGTACCAGCAATTTATTAAGATTGCCAGGAATCCAAACACAAATCTTTCTGATGGGTGATAGAGGCAGTAAGTAGTTTCCTAACAGAGAAAATCAATCATAGAAGATAATGTTTGGTTCTCTGGGGTCAGTATTTAAGGGGGAAGTGTTGTAATGAAGGGGAAGTGGTGGCCCATAACTCCAGCAGGCTAATGGAGTAAGAAGATAGCAGACATACACTGTTAGTTTTCAGGGAATGGTCATGCACTAGGGTCTAGAAAGGGCAACATGCCCTTGGTGGGTGCATGGAGACACCTCAGATTTTCTACTTACAGGCAAGCCTGGCCTCCACAGTATCTTGGGGGATTAATGTGGTACCAGCAAGCATTACCTCAGTGCAGCATTTCCATGATGCTAGTACAATGAGTGGTAGCACTATTTATATGTTCATTTGTTTATTCAACAAATACTTGTTAAGCCTCCACAGCACTAGGATGTTGTAGTGAATAAGACAGAGTGCTTGCTTTCATGGAGATCAGAGTAGGGAAGAGAAATACATAGTGTTGGGTGTTGATGGTGCTGTGAATAATGCAACAGGCCAGTAAACAGAAGGCTAGGCAGAGGGAAGAACTGGTGGAAAATCCTCGAGGTGGTATCAAGTTGGTGTATTAGAGGAACAATTAGAACTAGACAGTGTCTCCAGAGCAGGATGAGCAAGGAGAAAAAGACAGTAGCTGTGGGGCCTGGAGGGCCAGGGCTGACGTAGGTCCCAGTGATTTGTCTCTGTTCATGTGACAAGTCATTGTTAAGGTAGGAAGTGAAATCATGGCCTTGTGAGTCTTTCTGAGCAGCCTCTTCTCCTTAATAATGGCCCCAGTTCTCTTAAGTCCCTCTAGTAAGCTAGGCATGTAGGGAAGTATATAAATCCTTTCAGACTACCAGGGAACCACTTAGGGTTTGAAAGAATTTATGTACTTTCCAACTGCCTGATTTAATAGCTGGGACAGCCTTAGGCATTTGGTGACTAAAAGTCATAGATACCATTGAGATTCCAAATAAATTATTGAAAAACATAAGGGTGATGTTTTCAGATACCTTCTCAATTAATTATTACATGTTTTTGTGTTGTAACATTATAATGGTTCTGTGCCTTAAAGTATTACCAAGTAAATAAAACAGCAGGAAGCTCTCTTTGGTGCAGTATTGAAATTCTTTTAAAACTGGACTTTTAATTAAAAGTTGTAATGCTTTTAATTTATTAAGTGCCTTCTGTGCAGTATTCATTCAGTACGGTACATAAAGTACTCTTACAATACTTTGAAAATAAGTGGTTCTAGTTTACCTCTTAGTGAGCATTGAGGATTAGGGTTCAGATGACTTACTTAGGCTGACATGGCTGGTAAGGATTGGAGTTAGGATTCAATCTGGGTCTTTGGCTATAGCCATTATTCTTTCCAGTATATTTTAGGAAAGATCTCCTGTTGTGTCCTGAACAAAGCAGATGGCCAGTCAGTAAACAAGGGCACGAGTTCACTTTTAACAAAAATTAAGAAAGCCGGCATCACTTACATTACTCGTCACTGTGCGAGGTCGCTGCTGTCTCTCCTGAGGCTGTGGTAACCCACAGAGCTGCAATGGGGAAGGGCAACGGGAGACCTGCACATAGGTTGGAAGTGGAAGTACTTGCTACAGTGCCATCTCCAGCTGTTGCAAGGATCAAATGGCATTTTTGTGGAGATAGGTTAGCCAGGACTTAGAAAAGAATGAGGCGTTAGAATACATCATGTGTTATACAGGTGGAGTAATATAGCATGCTGTGGGGTCGCAGATTGCTGGTAGAGTTGTATGTCAATTTTTTTTTTTGTTGTTGAGACGGAGTCTCGCCCTGTCACCCAGGCTGGAGTGCAATGGTGCGATCCCCGCTCACTGCAACCTCCACCTGCCAGGTTCAAGCCATTCTCCTGCCAAGTAGCTGGGATTACAGGCATGTACCACCATGCCCGGCTCATTTTTGTATTTTTGTATTTATTTATTTATTTTTGAGACGGAGTTTCATTCTTGTTGCCCAGGCTGGAGTGCAATGGCACGATCTCGGCTCACTGCAACCTCAGCCTCCCGAGTAGCTGGGATTACAGGCATGCACACCCAAACCCAGCTAATTTTGTATTTTTAGTAGATATGGGGTTTTTCCATGTTGGTCAGGCTGGTCTTGAACTCCCGATCTCAGGTGATCCACCTGCCTTGGCCTCCAAAAGCTGGGATTACAGGTGTGAGCTGCTGCGCCCGGCCGCATGTCGAGTATTAAGCCAGTTTGCCGGGCAGGTCTGACACATGTGGGAACCACCTTTGACTTCCTGGGGTACCTTGACTCAATCATTTTGGACCTCAGTTTTTTTCAATCTGTAGATGTTGGGGTTGTAGTTAATGGTCTCCAATGCCATTTTGGCCTTTTAGAAAAGTGTGTTTGTGTGTGTATGTGTATTTGCAATTTGACACATCTTTTTTCTGACATACCTGTTTTCAACAAGTATTTTTAGAAAAATTTGTGAATGTGTTTAGAAGAATTCATGTCAAGATACATATATCAATTGTAAGTTTTAGAAATCTTTCCTTCAACTGAGAAAATTGTAAAAATTAAGCTTCTCAATGGAAAAGAAAGGTAATTTTAAGCTCCTCTCCTTCAAAAAAGTTCTTATTTGCTAATAGTGTGTATCAGGGAAGGGTCAAATCCATTAAAACTCTCCCAAGTGGAACAAGTGACCTGAATTACTTGTTTGCTTAAGTCAAACAGGAAAGTTCTTCTTCCTTTGAACTGAAATAATTCCAGGAAATGCAGTAAAGAAGCTGAGGGAGAAAGAATGCATCGAGGAGAGACTGCTTTTCCAGCCCAACCTGTCACCTACAGTCTTCACAGCTCCACAAGCTCTGGCAGTACCTGTTACGTACAGTTTATGTGCTTGATAATATTCACTTTTTCTTCCCTTTCCAAATATCTTTCCAGGAAATGACCCATTCATGGCCGCCTCCTTTGACAGCAATACATACGCCTAGTACAGCTGAGCCATCCAAGTTTCCTTTCCCTACAAAGGTAATTCCTTAAAAGTATGGCAGGCATTGCATTTAATAATTAGATATTTTTATTTTCTTTCTAGGACTCTCAGCATGTCAGTTCTGTAACCCAAAACCAAAGTAAGTAAATTTGAAACTGCTTATTGGATTGGTTGTGCTGCTTTGATGTTTCTCTCCCCCACAGAACAATATGATACATCTTCAAAAACTCACTCAAATTCTCAGCAAGGAACGTCATCGTAAGTGAAATGCTTTTTGTGTATTAAAATTTTTCATTCTTCTCTGTGTCCCTGCCCATTCCAGCATGCTCGAAGACGACCTTCAGCTCAGTGACAGTGAGGACAGTGACAGTGAACAAGTAAGTGTTGCACAGCCTGTAATACCAGGAGTTGGTCTTTCTTCCCCTTATTGTGAATGCCTAGACCCCAGAGAAGCCTCCCTCCTCATCTGCACCTCCAAGGTACCGTGTGGGTTTCTCCCCATCTGTACAGACCTTCTAATTTTATCTTTTGGTTGCTTTGCAGTGCTCCACAGTCCCTTCCAGAACCAGTGGCATCAGCACATTCCAGCAGTGCAGAGTCAGAAAGCACCAGTGACTCAGACAGTTCCTCAGACTCAGAGAGCGAGAGCAGTTCAAGTGACAGCGAAGAAAATGAGCCCCTAGAAACCCCAGCTCCGGAGGTACCGTGTTCCCCCTCGAGATGGCCACCTTAGTTAACACTTTTCTTTCTTTCCTTATTTTTAGCCTGAGCCTCCAACAACAAACAAATGGCAGCTGGACAACTGGCTGACCAAAGTCAGCCAGCCAGCTGCGCCACCAGAGGGCCCCAGGAGCACAGAGCCCCCACGGCGGCACCCAGAGAGTAAGGGCAGCAGCGACAGTGCCACGAGTCAGGAGCATTCTGAATCCAAAGATCCTCCCCCTAAAAGCTCCAGCAAAGCCCCCCGGGCCCCACCCGAAGCCCCCCACCCCGGAAAGAGGAGCTGTCAGAAGTCTCCGGCACAGCAGGAGCCCCCACAAAGGCAAACCGTTGGAACCAAACAACCCAAAAAACCTGTCAAGGCCTCTGCCCGGGCAGGTTCACGGACCAGCCTGCAGGGGGAAAGGGAGCCAGGGCTTCTTCCCTATGGCTCCCGAGACCAGACTTCCAAAGACAAGCCCAAGGTGAAGACGAAAGGACGGCCCCGGGCCGCAGCAAGCAACGAACCCAAGCCAGCAGTGCCCCCCTCCAGTGAGAAGAAGAAGCACAAGAGCTCCCTCCCTGCCCCCTCTAAGGCTCTCTCAGGCCCAGAACCCGCGAAGGACAATGTGGAGGACAGGACCCCTGAGCACTTTGCTCTTGTTCCCCTGACTGAGAGCCAGGGCCCACCCCACAGTGGCAGCGGCAGCAGGACTAGTGGCTGCCGCCAAGCCGTGGTGGTCCAGGAGGACAGCCGCAAAGACAGACTCCCATTGCCTTTGAGAGACACCAAGCTGCTCTCACCGCTCAGGGACACTCCTCCCCCACAAAGCTTGATGGTGAAGATCACCCTAGACCTGCTCTCTCGGATACCCCAGCCTCCCGGGAAGGGGAGCCGCCAGAGGAAAGCAGAAGATAAACAGCCGCCCGCAGGGAAGAAGCACAGCTCTGAGAAGAGGAGCTCAGACAGCTCAAGCAAGTTGGCCAAAAAGAGAAAGGTGAGTGTGGGGAGACTGCCCTGACTCCAGCGAATAATTTGCTTTGCTGATTATACTGTAATAGGGTGAAGCAGAAAGAGACTGTGATAACAAGAAAATCAGACTGGAGAAGGAAATCAAATCACAGTCATCTTCATCTTCATCCTCCCACAAAGAATCTTCTAAAACAAAGTGAGTATAGAGATTAGCAACCACCTAATCTATCCTCTTAGTTTTACGTGATGTTTCACTCCAGGCCCTCCAGGCCCTCCTCACAGTCCTCAAAGAAGGAAATGCTCCCCCCGCCACCCGTGTCCTCGTCCTCCCAGAAGCCAGCCAAGCCTGCACTTAAGAGGTCAAGGCGGGAAGCAGACACCTGTGGCCAGGACCCTCCCAAAAGTGCCAGCAGTACCAAGAGCAACCACAAAGACTCTTCCATTCCCAAGCAGAGAAGAGTAGAGGGGAAGGGCTCCAGAAGCTCCTCGGAGCACAAGGTGAGCAGGGGCGGCGGTCACTCTGTAAGATGGTGTAATCTGTATATTGATTTTTTTTTTGAAGGGTTCTTCCGGAGATACTGCAAATCCTTTTCCAGTGCCTTCTTTGCCAAATGGTAACTCTAAACCAGGGAAGCCTCAAGTGAAGTTTGACAAGTAAGACTTCAGATGATTTCTTCTTGCTCTGTATGACCTGTCCCTGGTTTTTCCTCTTTTTCAGACAACAAGCAGACCTTCACATGAGGGAGGCAAAAAAGATGAAGCAGAAAGCAGAGTTAATGGTTAGTATTGGCCCTTTATCTCTTTGGTAGAAAGCCTAACAATGACCATGTTCTTCTCCTGCAGACGGACAGGGTTGGAAAGGCTTTTAAGTACCTGGAAGCCGTCTTGTCCTTCATTGAGTGCGGAATTGCCACAGAGTCTGAAAGCCAGTCATCCAAGTCAGCTTACTCTGTCTACTCAGAAACTGTAGATCTCATTAAGTAAGTGCCGAGTCATTGTGCTTTCCTCTTAAAAAACCTGATGTACTTTTATATTTTCCTATAGATTCATAATGTCATTAAAATCCTTCTCAGATGCCACAGCGCCAACACAAGAGAAAATATTTGCTGTTTTATGGTGCGTATTTTCCTTTGTCTAAATAGTACTAAACGTGCAGTTTCACTTCTGTCTTTGTTCATAGCATGCGTTGCCAGTCCATTTTGAACATGGCGATGTTTCGTTGTAAAAAAGACATAGCAATAAAGTATTCTCGTACTCTTAATAAACACTTCGAGAGTTCTTCCAAAGTCGCCCAGGCACCTTCTCCATGCATTGCAAGGTAACTCTAAGTCTAATATAAATAATTTCCAGTGATCAGTTATCTCTTCTCTTCCACCTCCCAGAAGCACAGGCACACCATCCCCTCTTTCCCCAATGCCTTCTCCTGCCAGCTCCGTAGGGTCCCAGTCAAGTGCTGGCAGTGTGGGGAGCAGTGGGGTGGCTGCCACTATCAGCACCCCAGTCACCATCCAGAATATGACATCTTCCTATGTCACCATCACATCCCATGTTCTTACCGCCTTTGACCTTTGGGAACAGGCCGAGGCCCTCACGAGGAAGAATAAAGGTAAATAAATGGCTTTGTGGTGGTAATTACTGCTTGTTTTTGTTTTGTTTTGTTTTTTTTGCAGAATTCTTTGCTCGGCTCAGCACAAATGTGTGCACCTTGGCCCTCAACAGCAGTTTGGTGGACCTGGTGCACTATACACGACAGGGTTTTCAGCAGCTACAAGAATTAACCAAAACACCTTAATGGAGCCCCAGGTTGATTCAATGCCTTGGGAACTATTTTTGCACATTGGAAGCCTCAAAAACAGTCCAGACATTTGTTTCATCAGGACACCAAACTCTAAAAAAGAAGCACCACGAGATGGCCAGGACATTTGTCCACTTAAACTCTCAACAACAGTGTGATCATTGGTTGGACACTGTGGTTATGCAGAAGCAGAGATGAGGAGGCTGGCCCCAGAGATGATCTTGCCCTTCCTAACTAAAGGACAGAAGTGCAATTTAGCTTAAATGGGTGTATGAATGGTCTAGAAACATTTCTATTTTTTTTTTAAACCAGCAGGATACAAGTTGCAAATGAAATGAGGAGAAACAGTTTCAACTCTGAAAGTGAATTTCACGTCATCTCAGTAGCCACGCTAGTCCATTCCCAGAAGGAAATTTTTTTTTTTAACAATGACTTTTGGTAAAGGGTTTTGTGGATGATTTTTTTTCTTTTGAGTTTTGGGAGAAATATTTGTTTAGTAACTTCTAATGGCCATCTGTAAACCATAAGTAATGAAGGACTCCACTGTGCCCCACTTTCTGCCAATGAACAGTGGCTTGATAATACCAAGTATTGTTGTAATTTATAAAATTGAAGGCAACCCCCGCTCCTGCCGCCCCCAATCTCCCCATTGCCTAGAGCGCTGCACATTGACCCCAGCTCTGACTTCTCATTACTGTGCTGAAAGTCAGCCCACGTCGGAGCGGTGAGGAGGAGCCACAGCACATGGGGTGCCACCTCGAGGTCTGCACAGGAGGACTTGGCGCTGCCATTTCCTACCCCTGCCATTTCCCACCCCTGCTTCAGCGAAAGGGACTCTCTAACAGGGCAGTCACTGTTGACTCTATTCTGAATTTCCTCCCTTGGGGAAGAAGGGAACCAACATTTATACCTGACCAGATGGCTAAAGTGCTTTTAAAGTTTTGTTTAAGTAGAGCTGGAATTTGAGGTGCTGATCTGTGGTCTACAGTTATGTGGTAACTCATGTTGTCCAGCCAACTCAGAGTTTCGTCAGTGAACAAGAAACATGAAATCTGCTTCTTAGAGAGGCTATATTTTTCTGCTACAAATATTTTATATTTATAGCAAAACTAGACTTTCAGAGTCCTTGATTGTCTAGGGGAAGTTAACTCCCTGAGAGGATGTAGAGATTTGGGGTGGTTGATTAGACTTTTGAAAAACTCATCACCACATGCCTTCACTCCAGAGTGTTCTCAGCTAGATTTGATTTGGTTGAGGAGGAACTGTGGCCCTCCGTAAGTTATTGCCATAGTGTATGCATTAAACCAAGTCCATTTTGAATGACCTAAAATGAAGTAACACAATCAGAAATCCCATGTGCCCATAAGCACAGATTTTTCTTTTTCATTGAAACTTTAAAGGTTATTATTGGAAACATTACTTTGAGTGCAGTGTTTTTAAAAGCCAATTCTTTTTTATCCCTTTTAGAAGTAGAATTTGCACACTTACTACAATTGAGGAGTGTCATCTCTATAACTTTTTCTCCGCCTTTGTCCCATTCTGCCCCTGTACATGTTTCCTACCAAGCATGTTTCACATTTTCCTATTAGTGGAGGAGGGAGAACCATATTTATTTATAATGAAGACATCTAAGATCCCTATGATGAATGCAGGAACTCTCTTGGTAGTTTGTAAATACACAAAGGGATGTGTCGAGGGATGGGAGCGATGCTTATCTCTCACAGTGTGAGTGGTCTGTGTGAGGCTGTTCCTTCAGTTTCTTCTCCAGACTGTTCTTTGGTTGTCACTAAGTCAGAGGTCTGGTCCCTCATGTTTAGGTGAAAGCCAGAGAATGACAGCTGTAGTCATATCTGAGCATAAGACCTTGATGTGTGATTCCTGATGACCGGTTTCATTTATTCATGTTATAAAGCAAAGCCCTGGTCCTTTTTAAACTACTAGTTTTAAAAACCTGTGTTAAATGAACAGTAATTGCCTGGTAGGTTTGGTGTGTGTGTAGCATTGTGTGTCCATCTGTTATATGTAAAGGACAAGGCACCAGAATCAGGCTTTATTTCGATATTGAAGATGTTATTTAACATCTTTCTTTTTTCCTTACTCCCTTAGCCATCCCCTCCCCTTTTGTCCTATCATTCCCTAGAACAAGCCACCTGTCAATTGTGAAGGGTTGTGTTCTTTATGGCAGGTTCTATGCAGATTGTGCCAGAGCATGTGCGTGTTCTGTTGGCAAGCCACAGTGCTCCCTTGACTGAAGACATTTCCAGGTAGATTTCTCAGCCAGCTCTAAAACAGATTGCTTTTTCAGTGGCCTTACTCTTTGTGGGTTTTTTTTTTTTTCTCTGAACTTGATATAAAGATTTTATTTGTCCCTTGAAAAAGTAACAAATGTGCATAGATCAATTTGTACTACTTTGGTCATTGGATATTTCTGATCCTTATTGCATTGTACCTAAAGGAGAGTAACTAATGGTAACCTTTTTAATAGAGTATGTGAAAGGTAGTGGCTGATGAATCCTTAACGTTCATAGGGTCTTTTTGCTGTTACGGTTGTATATAGAGGTCTGAAGGATTTTTAAAATGATTTGCACTTTTTCACTGCATGCTTACAATTCCCAAAGGCAAAATCTGTACTGAGGTAGATCATTTGAAAGGGCTAGATTATAAAATTAAGCCTTAGAGTATGGAAAGTTCTTATAACAATAATAGTACACACTTCAGAGTAAGACAAATGCAAAGCATCTTAAGGAGTGAAAATAGAGTGTAAATCTTGCCTTTGGCACTACAAGGTGTGTGTGTGTGTGTGTGTGTGTGTGTGTGTCTTTAGTAGGAAATGGAAGAACACTGTTTTATTTTTTAAAGTGTTTAATGTTTCTGTCCTTTCTGTGAATTATTGAATTTAAGAGCCCTGCTAAATAATGAAAAAACACTTTACTAAAATTTATCAAATTATACTGGGTTCGGATTGTGAAAACATTGGCCACCTAGTAGCAGTGGTGAGGAGTGGGAGGGCCCAGCAAGCATTTATCAGAAATAGAATCACAATAGGAGGAGAATTTGACTGTCTGATATTATGATTTGATTACAATACTGAATGGGAAAAGTATCTAATATTTTGTAACAAAAAGACCTTCATATTATCTGTTTTGACCAAAATATGTAGCTATTTCCCTTACACAGATTGGACCGCACTTATCTCCCTTGTCCTGTATCCTTTAATTTCAGGTCTCAGGATGTTTAGAAAGCTAAAACCCCCTACCCCTTTCTGGCTGAAAACTTGCCTTATTTGGTATCTTACACATTAATGTTACTAGCATCAGGAGCTTACTGTTTTATTATGATTCATCTTCAGTAATTTTTAGAAGCAAGAAGAAAGCCATTGTGTCCTCTACAATTAACAAAACTTATCTCTGATATACAAAGGGATATAAATATATACACTTAAATAGAGAAAAAGAGGTTGATTGAATTGTGCCTTTGAGTGAACCCAGTTTTTAAATACCGCTGTGTTTGTTTCGCCATGGCTTCAGGGATGCTACATGGCTCTTGCACCTTTTACTCCTCTGCTTTATGAAGTTTGAGTTGTATTTGTGCATCTTAAAGTAGGTTGAGGCTTGAGGCTGGGCTTTCGGGTTTTTTTGTTTTTTGTTTTGTTTTGTTTTGTTTTGTTTTCTTGTACTTAAACCTGCTTGCTTCCTACCACAGATTCTTTATTTTCCCAAACACTACAAAAAAACTTTTAAAACTTTGCCATTTCATCTGTTTACACTCTTTGCCACTGATTAGCAGTATTTAAATCTTGCAAGAATATTTTGTGCTTTCTTTAGAAACACAAGAGTATAGATTTTTCTCACTGAAAAGTGAGAGTTACGCATTGCAGCCATGAAGGGATGCTAGGATCAATTATGGCAGTACCTTTTTTCCCCTCCTGTTCTTGAGCCAGTTGTCTCTTTTGTTTTGGGTCCCACTTAGGATTAATGGATGTAAGGTATTTTCCTGTGCCTTTATTTTGTGTCATTCTATTGGAAGGAGGTGTAACGGCAGAATAGCATCGTGTTGGGGGTTTTCCTTCAAACACTGCAAGTGATATTGCCACCATGTGAACCTCAAATATGCAATCCAGTTGTGTTGGTTTCTCGGTGACTTGGAGTGTTCATCTCTTCATGAATTGTGAGCACTGACCATGTTCTTCAGTTCTTAATTATGGTGAGTTGACAAATACCAACTACTGCTTTTCTTTAGGTGGCTATAAATTTCTTACTGTCAGGAGGAAATGACATTATATTCTGTTCCACTGAACGTCAGAGATCAGCAGGCACTGTACTGGGTAGAGAAGTGCCTATACTTCTCTACCTAAGAGGGCAGGAGGGAAACCCTACAGCTCCTTGTGAGCCTATATATTAGTATATCGGCCTGGAGAGGACAAGGGAATAAGACCACTCATAGTGAGGCTGGCCAAGCTGCACTGGTCGGACCAGGCAGTGGCTGACCTAAGGAAGACAACTTGCTTTGCTTAAAAGTAGATTTTTTAAGCAATGCTTAACACAGGCAGCATTCACCTTTGTTCAGGCCATCGACATGTATTGTTAAAATTACTGCATATCCCCCTCAGATATCAAGTATACACTGTTCATGTTGGGGTTGTGTGTGTGTATGTGTGTATGTACGCACGCATGTGTCCCAAATCTTGTTTTAATTTTTTTTTTCTGAATGTGATCATGTTTTGGATGATACCTGAGCAGGGTTGCCTTTTTTTTATTTATTACCATTATATATTATATTATATTATATTATATATTTTTTGCTTTCTTATAACTTTGGAGGAAAGTCAAATCTTGGTATTATTAAAATTGTTTTAAAAAGGAGTAAATTTTCCAGTTGATAAATGAAAATCACTGGCCTATGTTTAATAAGTTTTTCTTTAATTACTGTGGAATAACGTGCCAGCTATCATCAACACAATGATTTTGTACATAGGGTAGGGAAGCAGTGATGCTCTCAATGGGAAGATGTGCAACACAAATTAAGGGGAACTCCATGTATTTTACCTACTTCAGCAATGGAACTGCAACTTGGGGCTTTGTGAATAAAATTTAGCTGCCTTGTATAGTCGTTTGAAAGAATATGTGATCTGTGAGAGAATTATAGTTTTTTTTTAGAAGAAAAATCTGCAAAAGATCTTTCCAAAGACAATGTGCCACAGATCTTTTGTTCTCTGTAATGAGGATTAATTGCTGTTTAAACAAAAATGTAATTGTTCATCTTTAAATTCTTTCCTTTTCATAAGAGGATCAAGCTGTAAAAAAACAAAAAAATTAATAAAAATTTCGAGAAATCATTGGGGTTGAATCCATGCTTTCTCTTTACCTG